CATTTCTGGGTAAAAACTGGCCATAAATTATCTGACCTACCTTGTTTGCTTGCAGGTCCTAAGACCCCTCCATCCCAGAGAGAGTCCTGCCCCGTACTCAGAAGGAAGGAATGCTGCAGAGAAAGGTCAAGAAGAATCTACACGGACAGGACTTGCTGGGTTTCCCCACTCAGGTTATTGGCCTTCTGGTCCAATCATATTTCTTTTTTCGTGGTTTTTTTTTTTTTTTTTTGAGACGGAGTCTCACTCTGTTGCCCAGGCTGGAGTGCAGTGGCATGATCTCAGCTCACTGCAATCTCTGCCTCTCAGGTTCAAGTGATTCTCCCGCCTCAGCCTCCTGAGTAGCTGGGATTACAGGCGCGCGCCACCATGCCCGATCAATTTTTGTATTTTTAGTAGAGACAGGGGTTTCATTATGTTAGCCAGCCTGGTCTCGAACTCCTGACTTCAAGTGATCCGCCTGCCTCGACCTCCCAAAAGTTCTAGGATTACAGACGTGAGCCACCGCGCCCGGCCCAAAGTGAGATTTCAACTCTCTCTACACCAGCTGGACCTGACAGCGGACTCGCGGAGGCGCAGACGCCGCCGGCGGTCTTAGCTCAAGAATGAAGCAGCCGCACTGGGCTAATGCGCCTTTGGGTTCAGCCCGGCAGGCGAGGGAAGCAAGAGTTCGCTCAGATTGGCTTTTGGGTTTAAGCTAAAGCGTCAGAAACTGACATCCAGGTTTACATGGGGCATCCTGGAGAGGGTCAGCCTCGCAAGCGGCTCTGCTAATCCCCCAGCCCTGATCCCGCTCGCGGGTCCCGGTGGGTCTCACGCCTGTAGCTCCTGCGGAGCTGGGCTTTCAGCGGCGCCCAGAGAAGCACCAGCCGGGCCTGGCCGCCGGGTCCCGGCTCCCGCGGGACGCTGGAGGCGTCGGCGGCCCTGGCCCCGCCTCCTCCCCGGCAAGGCCCAATGGGGCGGCAGGCCCGGCAGCCCCGCCCCGGTGGTGCCCGCGCGGCCAGCGCCCGCCAGGCCCAGCGTTAGCCCGCGGCCAGGCAGCCGGGAGGAGCGGCGCGCGCTCGGACCTCTCCCGCCCTGCTCGTTCGCTCTCCAGCTTGGGATGGCCGGCTACCTGCGGGTCGTGCGCTCGCTCTGCAGAGCCTCAGGCTCGCGGCCGGCCTGGGCGCCGGCGGCCCTGACAGCCCCCACCTCGCAAGAGCAGCCGCGGCGCCACTGTGAGTGCCGCGCGGAGGGTCCAGGCAGGCGCGGGCATGATGCGCTGTGTGTCCCTGCTTCTAGATGCCGACAAAAGGATCAAGGTGGCGAAGCCCGTGGTGGAGATGGATGGTGATGAGATGACCCGTATTATCTGGCAGTTCATCAAGGAGAAGGTAGTGCCCCCTCCTGAAGTGGGTGGCTCTCCGGTGACGCCTTGCTCTGGCCCTCTGTCCCCAGCTCATCCTGCCCCACGTGGACATCCAGCTAAAGTATTTTGACCTCGGGCTCCCAAACCGTGACCAGACTGATGACCAGGTCACCATTGACTCTGCACTGGCCACCCAGAAGTACAGTGTGGCTGTCAAGTGTGCCACCATCACCCCTGATGAGGCCCGTGTGGAAGGTGCGAGGGTGTGGAGGTGGGCGGGCCAGGGACAGTGGGACCACTATTATCTCTGTCCTCACAGAGTTCAAGCTGAAGAAGATGTGGAAAAGTCCCAATGGAACTATCCGGAACATCCTGGGGGGGACTGTCTTCCGGGAGCCCATCATCTGCAAAAACATCCCACGCCTAGTCCCTGGCTGGACCAAGCCCATCACCATTGGCAGGCACGCCCATGGCGACCAGGTAGGCCAGGGTGGAGAGGGGATCCACTGACCCTCCTCGCCTAGCCATCCTCTTGTCTCTGCAGTACAAGGCCACAGACTTTGTGGCAGACCGGGCCGGCACTTTCAAAATGGTCTTCACCCCAAAAGATGGCAGTGGTGTCAAGGAGTGGGAAGTGTACAACTTCCCCGCAGGCGGCGTGGGCATGGGCATGTACAACACCGACGAGGTGAGGCTGGCTTGGGCATCCTGGGCCCCTCCACCACGCCAGGGCCCTGTCTCTCCCCCTGCAGTCCATCTCAGGTTTTGCGCACAGCTGCTTCCAGTATGCCATCCAGAAGAAATGGCCGCTGTACATGAGCACCAAGAACACCATACTGAAAGCCTACGATGGGCGTTTCAAGGACATCTTCCAGGAGATCTTTGACAAGTAAAGCCTCATCCATGTACTCTGTGGCCTTTCCTCTCCCCATAACAGACCTTTTTACTCCCAGGCACTATAAGACCGACTTCGACAAGAATAAGATCTGGTATGAGCACCGGCTCATTGATGACATGGTGGCTCAGGTCCTCAAGTCTTCGGGTGGCTTTGTGTGGGCCTGCAAGAACTATGACGGAGATGTGCAGTCAGACATCCTGGCCCAGGGTACGCTGGGAGGACGCTGCTCCCTGTGGGGGAGGCCCTGAGAGAAAGGCTTTCTACCCTCCAGGCTTTGGCTCCCTTGGCCTGATGACGTCCGTCCTGGTCTGCCCTGATGGGAAGACGATTGAGGCTGAGGCCGCTCATGGGACCGTCACCCGCCACTATCGGGAGCACCAGAAGGTGAGTGCAGGGCATGGGGCCTCACAATGCCCGCTCTTGATCTCCCTGCAACCCCCGTCCCCAGGGCCGGCCCACCAGCACCAACCCCATCGCCAGCATCTTTGCCTGGACACGTGGCCTGGAGCACCGGGGGAAGCTGGATGGGAACCAAGACCTCATCAGGTGAGCATGGAGGGAGAGGCCGGAGCTGCCCAAGATGGGGTCTCATTCTGCCCCATCCCCATAGGTTTGCCCAGATGCTGGAGAAGGTGTGCGTGGAGACGGTGGAGAGTGGAGCCATGACCAAGGACCTGGCGGGCTGCATTCACGGCCTCAGCAAGTGCGTGGCCTGGGGTGGTAGGCAGACCCTGGCACCCCTGATGTGAGTGGTGCTCTCTCTGCAGTGTGAAGCTGAACGAGCACTTCCTGAACACCACGGACTTCCTCGACACCATCAAGAGCAACCTGGACAGAGCCCTGGGCAGGCAGTAGGGGGAGGCGCCACCCATGGCTGCAGTGGAGGGGCCAGGGCTGAGCCGGCGGGTCCTCCTGAGCGCGGCAGAGGGTGAGCCTCACAGCCCCTCTCTGGAGGCCTTTCTAGGGGATGTTTTTTTATAAGCCAGATGTTTTTAAAAGCATATGTGTGTTTCCCCTCATGGTGACGTGAGGCAGGAGCAGTGCGTTTTACCTCAGCCAGTCAGTATGTTTTGCATACTGTAATTTATATTGCCCTTGGAACACATGGTGCCATATTTAGCTACTAAAAAGCTCTTCACAAAATTGTCTGCTGTGTTTGTCCCTGAGGGGAGGAGGTAGTGGGACCCTGAGGCAGAGGCCCTGCTAGAGCTGGCAGGTTCCCCTGGGGCAGACCAGAGCACCTCAGGAAGGGGCTGCCACGGCAGGGAAGGGACCAGGCAGCCCTGGGAGCCCGCATTCCACAGGGGCCCACTGCGGAGTTCTCGGACACTCAGGGCACAGGCCTGTGGGTTCCCTGGAATTTTCTAGCATGATCCAGTTTCTGTGTCCAGTTCTCCATTCTGAGAGTCAATCAGTTCCTGATAGGTTGTCATTGATTTTTTTCTTCGTTGGTTTTAACCTTCTAAACATCTCCAGGCCACTTTCTTAGCCTTTTTCTAGGTACTAAAAAGAGGTCCTACCCACACCTGCCTCACACTTCTCCTTTCCAAGGCTGCCTGAGTTTGGAGGGGCTTGGGTGTGTGTGAACAAGGGCCCTGCATTGTCTAGGCCTGCAGTTCCCAGGCTTGGGTTCACTTTCACCATGCATTGGCAAAACTAGAAAAGTAAGCTTGTGACAAATTGTTCTCGGCCGGGCACAGTGGCGCACGCCTATAATCCCTGTACTTTGGGAGGCTGAGGTGGGTGGATCACTTGAGGCCAGGAGTTCGAGACCAGCCTGGCCAACATGGTGAAACCCCATCTCTACTCAAAATACAAAAATTAGCCAGGCGTGGTGATGCGCACCTGCAGTCCCAGCTACTCGGGAGGCTGAGGCAGGAAAATGGCTTGAACCTGGGAGGCAGAGGTTGCAGTGAGCCGAGACTGCACCACTGCACTCCAGCCTGGGTGACAGAGCAAGACTCTGTCTCAAAAAAAAAAAAAAAAAAAAAAAAAAAAAAATTGCTCTATGCAAGTTTTTTAGCCCCATGTAAAAAGGAAAAATAAAAGTTGCTCTAAAGCTACATATAATCAAAAGGACTGTCCTCTGCATAGTAAGTTCTGCAAAG